TCACAGGCAAGGCTCTGCACCCTCCCCACGGATGCCTAATCCTGAAACCATTTTGTTTTAGGTTTAGTTAGAAAGCTTTGTCTCAAGAGCACTTTTGTTTGTTCTGTTTTCTTTAAGTCAAGGTAGTTTTGAATAAAGGAGACAATATTTGAGTATTTACAAATCGGGTATTTAGACTATTTACACATATACAAGTTCTGGGTGAAGTATTCTGCTCCAATTTGCAATCTACGCACACTTTGCTAGAAAACGTTAAGACTGAATTCAAATCAAGTACAGTATTTCAGAAATCTTTCAGGTGAAGCCTAGTTCTGGTTGCTAGGCAACCTGACAGACTCCCAAGCTGGGACCACCTCGCCTCCCACATTTGACCATCTCTCCAGCGGTGGGACGCGGAGTACCCATTGGCCCGCATCTCCTCTCACTTAGTCCCAATTGGTCGGAGAACCTCTCACTCCGCTCCCGTTGGCTCTCGCCGTATCTCGCAGCTCCGTCATTGGCAACTGGGCTCTCGTGCCACCTCACGTCAGTCTCTCACACCACTTCCTCGGCCCTGAGACTTTGTCCCCGCCTCTTCTCCCCGCCCTTCCAGCCACGAGGGAAAATCCTAGCGAGTCATCGCCTCTAGTTTCCTTTTGATTGGTAGAAGCCGGACTGGGGGGCGGGCGCTGCCGGGCAACTCTACCGGCCGCGATTGGCTGTGGGAGCCACCGTCCCGCCTCCCAGCGACTCTCGGCGGTGCCGGAGTCGGGTGGGTTGGCGGCTATAAAGCTGGTGGCGAAGGGGAGGCGCCGCGGACTGTCCTTTCGTGGCTCACTCCCTTTCCTCTGCTGCCGCTCGGTCACGCTTGGTGAGTGTCCCGCGCTGGGGAGTAGAACTGGGCTGCGGAGGTGCCGCGGGCGGGGTGTGGGCCAGACAGAGGCGGTGTCCTTGACTAGGCCCGAAGGAGCTGGGGCTCTGGGTCAGGACGTAGGCGTGGACTTTGCCCGGGAGGATGGGGCACCGTGAGCGGGGCCGGGCGGGGGTTCCCTCGTGAGGGACCTGAGGCCGACCGTAGCGGATCTGAGAAGATCCGAGAACACAGGCGAGTCGCGGAGGGGAGAACGCGAGAGGGCGTTGAGGTCTAGGTATTCTAACGACAGAGGAGTTGGAGGTGCCAGAGAGGCAGCTGTGACCGCCTAGAGGTGAGTGGGGGGTGTCAGGAGGGGGAGAGAAGATTTGGGTAGTGATTTATAACTTTAAAAGCAGTTCTTGTTTGAAATTCCTAGTGCCCGAAGGAGGAAACAGTGACAGACCTGGAGACTGCAGTTCTCTATCCTTCACACAGGTATGACATCCTGTCATGCTGCTTAAGGAAAGAACAATTTTTTTTCTGTTTCTCCTTTCTAAAGCTCTTTCACCATGCCTGGATCACTTCCTTTGAATGCAGAAGCTTGCTGGCCAAAAGATGTGGGAATTGTTGCCCTTGAGATCTATTTTCCTTCTCAATATGTTGATCAAGCAGAGTTGGAAAAATATGATGGTGTAGATGCTGGAAAGTATACCATTGGCTTGGGCCAGGCCAAGATGGGCTTCTGCACAGATAGAGAAGATATTAACTCTCTTTGCATGACTGTGGTTCAGAATCTTATGGAGAGAAATAACCTTTCCTATGATTGCATTGGGCGGCTGGAAGTTGGAACAGAGACAATCATCGACAAATCAAAGTCTGTGAAGACTAATTTGATGCAGCTGTTTGAAGAGTCTGGGAATACAGATATAGAAGGAATCGACACAACTAATGCATGCTATGGAGGCACAGCTGCTGTCTTCAATGCTGTTAACTGGATTGAGTCCAGCTCTTGGGATGGTATGTTACATGCCTATTCCCCGCCGTCCCCCCTTCTTGTGAAATAACAAAAAATATTTTTCAGGACGGTATGCCCTGGTAGTTGCAGGAGATATTGCTGTATATGCCACAGGAAATGCTAGACCTACAGGTGGAGTTGGAGCAGTAGCTCTGCTAATTGGGCCAAATGCTCCTTTAATTTTTGAACGAGGTAAGTGCTTGGGAAAGCATTTTTGTTTTTTTTATATAGACATCTTCCTTTTTGGTTCTAATAGGGCTTCGTGGGACACATATGCAACATGCCTATGATTTTTACAAGCCTGATATGCTATCTGAATATCCTATAGTAGATGGAAAACTCTCCATACAGTGCTACCTCAGTGCATTAGACCGCTGCTATTCTGTCTACTGCAAAAAGATCCATGCCCAGTGGCAGAAAGGTAAGTTTTACCCATTTTCCTTGGTTTTGGTAAATTTCATAGTTTCCTTGGACTTCTCTTTCAGAGGGAAATGATAAAGATTTTACCTTGAATGATTTTGGCTTCATGATCTTTCACTCACCATATTGTAAACTGGTTCAGAAATCTCTAGCTCGGATGTTGCTGAATGACTTCCTTAATGACCAGAATAGAGATAAAAATAGTATCTATAGTGGCCTGGAAGCCTTTGGGTAAGAGGAGCTATTATGAGTTTTTTCCTTCTAACACTGTAAAACTGTAAAATAAATCTTTCAGGGATGTTAAATTAGAAGACACCTACTTTGATAGAGATGTGGAGAAGGCATTTATGAAGGCTAGCTCTGAACTCTTCAGTCAGAAAACAAAGGCATCTTTACTTGTATCAAATCAAAATGGAAATATGTACACATCTTCAGTATATGGTTCCCTTGCATCTGTTCTAGCACAGTAAGTATAAATTTCACCTACTACTTAACTCCAAACTTCTGAACTATTGTTACACCCTACATAGGTACTCACCTCAGCAATTAGCAGGGAAGAGAATTGGAGTGTTTTCTTATGGTTCTGGTTTGGCTGCCACTCTGTACTCTCTTAAAGTCACACAAGATGCTACACCGGGTAAGTGCTGAATCTTTCAACAAGAATGTATTATCTTTTAATGTTGAATTATTCACTATTTTAGGGTCTGCTCTTGATAAAATAACAGCAAGTTTATGTGATCTTAAATCAAGGCTTGATTCAAGAACTGGTGTGGCACCAGATGTCTTCGCTGAAAACATGAAGCTCAGAGAGGACACCCATCATTTGGGTAAAAATATTAAATGTTCTTTAAGTTAACCCCTAATTGTAGATATTCTCTCCCTTTCCTTTAGTCAACTATATTCCCCAGGGTTCAATAGATTCACTCTTTGAAGGAACGTGGTACTTAGTTAGGGTGGATGAAAAGCACAGAAGAACTTACGCTCGGCGTCCCACTCCAAATGATGACACTTTGGATGAAGGAGTAGGACTTGTGCATTCAAACATAGCAACTGAGGTAAATAAAAGAGTTCCCATCTCCATATCTTAAAGAGCCATCAACTTTTTTCCTTTCATTTTAGCATATTCCAAGCCCTGCCAAGAAAGTACCAAGACTCCCTGCCACAGCAGCAGAACCTGAAGCAGCTGTCATTAGTAATGGGGAACATTAAGATACTCTGTGAGGTGCAAGACTTCAGGGTGGGGTGGGCATGGGGTGGGGGTATGGGAACAGTTGGAGGAATGGGATATCTGGGGATAATTTTAAAGGATTACATGTTATGTAAATTTTTATGTGACTGACATGGAGCCTGGATGACTATCGTGTACTTGGGAAAGTCTCTTTGCTCTATTTGCTGACATGCTTCCTGTTGTGGTCTGGCCAATGCCAAATGTACTCGAATGATGTTAAGGGCTCTGTAAAACTTCATACCTCTTTGGCCATTTGTATGCATGATGTTTGGTTTTTAAACATGGTATAATGAATTGTGTACTTCTGTCAGAAGAAAGCAGAGGTACTAATCTCCAATTAAAAAATTTTTTAACATGTAAGAATTTTGTACTTTGAACAACAAGATTACAGAAAGTACCTGTGGTTTTTGGAAAACATTTCTAGCTTGGGGAATGTGACAACATTCCCCAGTGTGGTAAAATTGGGGTAAAATGTGGTAAAATGTGATACGCACAAACCCTTTGAAAATAGCAAAACAAACATGCCCTTTTTCTAAAATTGATAAATCCTAAAGAGGAAGAAAAGAGCTGGGACAATAAAACACTGGCTCTGGAATCTGGAATGTTAAGTCCAGGCCAGCAGTGACAAAAGTTATTGTAATGACCTCTGAACAGAGAAACACTGCCATTGAAGAGGCTTCTGGTATAGAAAACATGGTACATTCAGGAGCTGTGAATATAGCTCTAGGTGTGCTCCTGAATCAGTTCATGGTAGATTATGCTGAACAACAGTGAGATGTTATTGGAGGTGTGGATGAGGGAGTTTGTTGTTGCAGTCCTTCTTTGCACCTTATTTTAAAGAATAAATGAAACATTTTTCTGGTTACTTTTTTAAAAATTTAAAATGGAAGGGAAGAATAGGGGCAGGGCATTATTAGGCTATTTCTGATGCTTCAGTGTTATAAATTCAACATAGAGGCTGACAACCTAAATTCATGGTGTAACACAGCTCTTTTCCTTTTCCTTTTTTTTTTTTTTTTGGTATCTGTTCAATGAAAATAAGGTATGACCCAAGTTTTTACCTAGTCTGACTAGAAGTATTCCACTTCAAGGTCTGAAGTAGGACTTTTACCTTAAAAAACAACAACAAACAAAACTATCACACAGGATAGATAAGAAGATTGGTTAAACAGTTTTGTGTAGATCTTTTTGGTGCTGAACTATGACATGAGCCTTATAGATTGTAAAATAGGGATAGTTGGAACTAATGTACAGAACTAAATTTTTTAAACTTTATTTGCTGTTAAATTCTGTGAAGTTTCAGTTATCTAAAATAAATATACACAAATATGAAATATAATGTTTCAGATTGCAAGGTAATATGTAATAGTAGTGTTTGTAAGATACTCTTGTCTAATATTAACTAGTAGTATTTTGATTTGTACAGTCATAATTTGTTAAAATGACTTCATTTAACATTCACTGATGTAGATTAATAATGTAAGTTCTGATTTAAAGAATGGTGGCAAAATGGTGCATGTAATACTTTTGCAAGTGTTGGGGAGATCGGTATGTTTTGAAAAGAGTAATTTAACTTTTGGGTGCCAGGAAATGGGTTTTCTCAAAGTCCATTGCCGGCAATGGGCAGGCCTGCAAATACTGGCACAGAGCATTAATCATACACCTTATTAACGGTGAGGTGAATAACTTTGAAATAAAGTTTTAGAGAAATGTTTCAGATACTTGAGTATTCTTTTTCACTCTTGAACTAACAACTTCGGCAAGAAATCAGCTAATATTCTATTTTTAAATATGGGCATTAATTTCATTTCAGTTCGTTCACTCATTCCATTCATTTATCATTTCACAAACATTTGAAATCCTAATATAAGCAAGGTGCTCTGTTTAAGGCAGAAATTTGAAAATGTACAAGATATATGGTCTTGTCTTTAAGGAGCTGTTCATCTAGAATGGAGGAATTTACACTGATAATTATTCCTACACTTGAAACAAAGAAATTAACTCTCAAATTGCGTGGCAAGCATATATAGACTTTGCTATAAATATTTATGAAATGAGTTACTGTTTTCCTTAAAAAAGCTAAGACTAAGGGCTGGCAATCAAATAAGAGCAAATTTAGTGGTGAACGTAGAACTGCCCACTACCAGCTAGAGTCTCCAACCTAAAAGTCCCATGTTGCTAGTGATCCCCAGGGGTTTTATAGAAGGAATCCCTGCATTGGCAGTAATTTTGGATTAGATGATCCCTAAGAGCACCATCAAGTCTTAGGATTCTATGAATTAGGAAATAAACCAAATTATATATTTTCTAATACTGATCAGCTCATATTTTATCATCATGTCATGTCTGGCTTTCATACTTAGTCATAATTTACTTTCTGGGTCATTTAGAGGCTAGCGTTCTCTAAGGTCACTTCTGCTTGCACATTGTAGGATATTATTTAGTATGGCTTTAAGAATTCAATCTTTCCCCCTCTCCTTTATGGAATGTGTGTTTCCTCTATTTGTACACTTAACCTTTTGTCCTAAGTTTTTATTTTTATGGATACTAATGAGTAACTTTGAGGTTGACACTAGACCCAAACAGATGCAAACAGCCACTTTCTGTCCTCTTGTGACACAGTTGAAACACTTTATCTCTTGTCTGCTGTTTGGAGTGTCCTGAAAGAAACACTGAAGTGGCAGTCAACAGAGCAAGGGTAACAGGATCTTTAAATAATTTAAAGTTGTCTGATCTTGACATAAAAGTGAACCCTTTCTTTAAAATTTCTAGCAACTGCTCTTAAGTCATAGGTTCCTCATTTTTTCTTTGCTGGTAGTGGGAGAAAATAGTTGATCTGTGATTTTTGTTTTCATCTCCCCAAACTATGTTATAAAGGCAGTAATTTGATGCTGAAGATTATGATTAGAAATCCTCAGATGGGTTATATATTGGGGCTTTATCTTTTAATATTAAAAAGAATGTCTTTCCTGGACTACTTTATTCAGTAGTAAGCACTATTCATTCTATGTATATTCCTTATTCAGCCTTGCAGACTCCTGTGGGATCTGATCTCTTCCTGCTTCAACTCAGTACCATACTCACCAAGGCTTAGTATGTCTTCACCCACTCTCCCTTCTCTTGCATTCCTCAAACATGCTGAGTTTATTCCAGCCTTAAGCCTTTGATCTACGCATCAGAAATGTTGGGCCCCACTTCAGATCTTCTCTGCCCTGCCTTCTACTCCAGTCACTGCTGTGGTAACTAATTCCATGAAGTCTTTGACCAGGTTCTCAGAGAATATGATAGTACCTCTCTTTGGATTCTAGCTGTATACCTTTCACTTCAGCCTCCCTGACGTGGAATGTCTGCAGAACTTGTTTGGTACTCCCAATTGCACAGCCCAAAGGTGCAGGGGAGTTAGGTGCCCATGGGGCCATCCTTGACCTAGGTGGAAAGTTGCTAGTGGATAACTGATTACTCTTTTCATCACCTGGGCAGACAGTTCTGAAATGCATTTCGTAAGTCTCCTCAAAAGAGGAGGAGACTTCTGTGGCGGGTTTGGCAATAACCATCCTTATATTGGCTTTCCTCTTTTGTTTCACTCCTGTGCATCTCTCTTGCATCCTGGGATCGCTTCTCAAATAAATGACTTTCATTCAAGCTTTTCTCTCAGGCTCTGTTTTTTGGGGAAT